AGAACAAATTCCATTTGAGCATGGACTTTGATAATGAAAATACTCTGAATTTAATTAGACCTGAAACCAAGTGTAGTTTATTTTTTAAAATCATCTTTCCTGAAAAGGAAACTAACATGTGTGCTTTTAATATGAGAAATCTATTAACGTCTCACTTTATATTATTAGTTCTTATGTTGATGCAATTCAAGTTTATTGTTACCAGGAAATGTAGTCTATTTTTTTTCCAGAGGCTCAGTGAAATATTTGCTTTTAGCTTATTTTATAGCAGATACCTTTTACAATTATGGCTACTTCCTTTTAGAATTTAATGCCTTATTTGCAAACTTTAAAAGAAAATTAAAGTAAAAAATATGTTATTAATTAAAATATTATTTTGTACCCTATGTATTTGCTCCACAAAAAACTTTAATAAATTAAGTTAAAATTAAATAGCATGACATAAACTTAGAAATTAAGGTTTTATATTGAAATACTGTGTGACAATATTTTTACAGTAAAATAACTCCAGAAAATAATTTTTCAAATTTCTCACCCACATCCCTTCAGTTAGAGGTTTTTGATGGGCATTGATTGATGATTTTTTTCTTTTTTCCTTTTTCTTTTCTTTTCTTTTTTAAAAAACTGTTGTCATGGAAGGCAAACAACTTATTGACTTCTCTTCCATACTTCTATGTCCCACAAATCACTGTTCAGGATTAAGGGTTTGTGGAATGAACACCTTATACATGGGCAAATCACCAGATGGAAATATAAATATATGTAGCTCAGAAACAATTTAAAAAATTTAAAAGTGAGATTACATCTACTTGGGTAATTATAACAAAATTTCATTTTATTAAGTATTTTCCAAAGTTACTTAAATATTAAAATCTACCTGTAAAAAACCGTAAGCTCCTCATCCAGTCCCTGAAATGCTGCGTTCGTTTCAATTTAGAATCGAGATTGTTTGTCCTTCTAGAGCACCTGTAGGGAAAAACCGGTGTCTCTTCCTTGTGATTGGCTGTTGCCATGGATACGCTTTGTGTAGCGGCTATGGGCGCTGTCTTACAACAAAGCCAAGGAATCTCGCTGCTGAGGGGTGAGCCGGGGTCTTAAGACTGGGATTCCCGTTAGTGACATATTAGCCTCTTCATTTTTTAAAGCAGTTCTGTGCTTTATTATGAAGAATAATGGACGATGATGATGCAAAGCTCAAAGCAGAAATAGAAGCTGAATTGGATAAACTCAGCATTTCCTCCTTGGAAAAAGAAGACATTGAGAGTGATGCAAAATCAGAAACCCAGAGTGATGATAGTGATACAGTGAGTATTGCACTTTTGAGCCTTTTAACAGGTTCACAGTTTCTTGTATTATTCAAATTTTTAGGATTCAGTTGAATTACCAGAATCAGTTCTTCACTGTATTAACATCATAAAGAACAGGAGTAAAGCTGTTGAAGAGCTCATTCTTCAGGACCTGGAAGATACTGATATTTTAAGTAAGTACTATTTTCATCTGTCTGGCAGATAATTGGAAGTTATATACATTTTTTCTTTCTCTAGGCTGTAGTTATGGAGCAGTTTCTAATAATCATATGCATTTAAGAACAGGACTATCAACTGAATATGAAGAAAGTTCAGAGCAATTAATTAAGGTATATATTCAATATTTGACTTAAAATATTCACTTTAATCATTGGTACTCATTTAACCTCTTAGATATTATCTGAAATAGAAAAAGAAGAATTTATGAGAAGTAAAACCGATTGTGCCACTCCTGATTTTGTTCCTGAGCCTAGTCCTCATGACTTGCCTATGGATGAACATGTTTTACCAGGTGGACTAAATTGCTCAATGATATGTTTGTTGAATGATGATGTTATTTTTCTTCATGAGTGCAGATGATGCTGATATAAATTTTGGATACTGTGAAGTGGAAGAAAAATGTAGACAGTCTTTTGAGGCTTGGCAAGAGAAACAGAAGGAATTAGAAGATAAAGAGAAACAAACTCTCAAAGCTCAGAGGGATAGAGAAGAAAAACAATTTCAAGAAGAAGAAGAAAAGCGACATTGCTGGATGAAACAATTTAAAGTTGAAAAGAAGAAATTAGAGAACATTCAGAAGGTATTTTGCTTTTGTTTTTCATGTATTTTTAATATAGTCATATTTATTATTATCATATGTTCAGCAAGAACAGGACAAGATGAATGATGAACTCTATAAAGAAGAGAAAATTTGGAAAGAGAAATTTAAACAGCATGAGGTATCTATTTGTTGTTTTTATTTAGCACATTATGCTGACTACCATGTATCTTACTTTGTTTTAGGAGTATATTAGAAACTTGCATTTACAAATGGAAGAAGAAAGAACAAGATTTAAAGACCAACAAGAAAAAGAAAAAAATTCTTTGTTAAAACAGCAGAATAATGCAGCTGTTAAAATTCAAGCTAAATATAAAGCATTTGTTGCCTATCAAAAATATGGCCCAATTATTAAAGAGCAAATTGAAAGTAAGAAAAGGAAAGCACAAGAGTGGAAGGAAAAGGAAGCAAAAATACGACAAAAGGAGGAAGAAAATCGAAAAAGATTAGAGGAGGAACAAAGGATAAAAGAAGAGAGAAAAAAGCAAAAGGAAGAGGAAAGGAAAAGGAGAGAAAAAGAATATGAAGAAAAAAAGAATATTGTGAAACAGGAAAGAGAGCAACTAATAAGCAAGGAAAAAATAATATTAAGAGAAGATGCAAGCCAACAGCTAATAATAAGTAGTGCATTAAAGAAGAGCGGATATAATAACAAACATTTAAGTCTTGAAGATATTTCAAATGATAAGGGTGATATAGCCAAAAATCTAGTGGATGAAAATTCAAAGAAGCAGGAAGATGTTCTCCTTTGGCTAGTTGAGGAATCAAATATGAAAGAAAATGTAGATAGACAGACTATATTAAAAGAATCAATACAAGTAAAGTTAAAAGAATCTATATCAAGCCAAACAATTCTGGCAGATTTTAAAATGGAAGAAAAAAATGAAAACCTAGCAAAAAAACGATGTTCAGAAGAATTGGTCAAGCAAGAAAGAAAATATGAAAATACAGATAACAAAACTGAATTGGGAAACTCTGATCTAAAAGGAAATCTGAAAGAACAGTTTCCATTGCAAGAATTAAAGTCTGATGCACAAAAAGAAGAAAAAATCATGAAACATGTCATAAATGAGAATACAGGACAAAAAACCCAGATAATATTAGGACATAACCAAGAAATCAGTGAGGTGAAAACCAATGAAGAGCAGAAAATAATCAAAGATAATCAGCAGAAAAAGATACAAAAAGTAGAAAAAGAAGAGATACAAGAACAGAATGGATTATTATATAAAGATAAGGATACTTTAGTTATTTCAGTGAAACAAAGATCACTCTCACTAACATCAGAAAATTCCAAAGATGTAAGAGAAAACGTAATATTACAAGAAAAAGAAATTTATTCAAAATCCAAAGAAATTGAGGAGAACCCAAAAGACAATGCTTGGAATAGTGGCATTGTGATTTTTAACACAACTGATACCATGATAAATATAGAAGGCAAAAGAAATGACCAAGATTATGTGTTAGGTAGACATGCTCCTTGTGAGGGCTTGAGTAACTATAATGCAGAAAGCTCCATGGTATCTAAAGAAGTCAACTCTCTTAAATCTGAGATTAGAAATATTTCAGAAAAATGCCATGAAAATGCACCTGAACCTGATAGCATGACCTGCTGTGTATCAGAGTCAACCCTTCTATATTCTATTGAAGAAAGGAGACTAGCCTGGATAAAATCATTTAAACCTTGGCTTGAAATTTTCAAGCAAAATCAACAAAAGAAAATTGTTAGAAGAAAGAGACCTGTGAAATGCCCAGCCAACATGACACCCGCTTTGGATAAACTGGAAATTCTTCGATGTGGCCCTTGGGATACTTTACAGCAGGTATTTCTAATTTTATAATAATTTTTCACATTACTACACACTCCAATTTTCTTGGTTCCTCTAGGTTACAACAGTTACATTTCAAGATTTGCCAGGCTGTGTTCTCTCCACACTGGCAGAGTGTACAAATCTTCAGTTTCTATCCCTTCGACGCTGTGGATTAACTTCTTTGCACAGCCTGAGTAATTGTAAAAAACTTAAGTACATTGATGCACAGGTATGCTCTCTGCCCTACTGTTATTTATTTTAATAAAACTAATTACATTTGTTCTTTGCTTCAGGAAAACCATATTGAGGCTATTGAGTGTGAAAATTTGGAAAATCTCTGTGTTGTTCTTCTTAATAAAAATCAACTGACTTCTCTTCATGGTTTGGATGGCTGTACTAATATTCAGTGTCTTGAACTTTCATATAATAAAATTACTCGAATTGGTAAGAACAATGAAATTTTAATATTTAAAGATATATTTGGTCTTAATTCTGTCATCCTACTCAGGATATTCCTTCTTTCTGGAAGAAAAACTTGTTGACAATGCAGGGTTCTGCCATCACTTGGGCACCTCCACTTCTTACTTATCCCTGGCACAAGTCTGGATTCCAACTGGATTATGTTGGTCCTGGATACCTATTACCTCACTTACAAAAAATTCAGATTGTAATTTCCTTATCTCCCACTTATACTGGAATTGTAAGTTGTGTTTATTTTTTATTTTGTTACTCACACAGGTGATCTTATAACTTTTTTCTTCTAGGTGGTTTAGAATCTTTGAAAAATCTTCAACAACTAATTTTGGACCACAATCAGTTAATTAATACAAAAGGTCTTTGTGATACACCTACCATTGTATACCTAGATTGCTCCCATAATCATCTTACTGATGTAGAGGGCGTTGAAAATTGTGGATTGCTCCAAATATTGAAGTTACAGGGAAATTATCTGAGTGAGGTAATTGCTTTGAATTAATTGATTTCTGTGATAATATAAACTAATGAACCAAATTTAAATATAGCTTCCATCCTTGGAGAATCTTGTTTTACTAAGAGAATTGCACTTGGATGATAACAGCATTTCAACTGTGGAAGCATTTTCTTCATACTGGCTGCCTTTACTACAAAATATTACTATCTCTCAAAACAGGTAAAAGCATACTTAAGAAATAAATTCAGTGAAATTTTGATGAAGTTTTTGTTTTTGTTTTCAGCTTGACTAAAATCGTACCACTTTTTCATTTTGTTTCATTGGAAAAGCTAGATGTCAGCCACAATTGTCTTTCTGGTAAGTTTAGCATAATATATATATTTTAATAAGATACCTTTCAAAATGATTTTATTTTCTGTAGATCTTAAAAGTGCCATAAAATGGTTTGATGCATGCTATTCTCTCCATGAATTGTCTCTTACTGGAAACCCACTTCTTCAAGAAACAAACTGGAGGTAAAGAGGCATTGTTGCACCCCATGTATATCAGGATTATTAACTTTTTTGTTGTTTTCAATAGGGATTCTCTACTTAAAGTGTTGCCTGCTCTGAGAATCCTCAATGGCAATATACTAAACTCTAATTCAGAAAGCCGCACTGAAGAACACAATCAACTGGGATCAGCAGGTTTCCTGGCACTTTGTCAGTCTCAGATTCGAGAATTCAACTTGCTAATTGAAAATTATATAACTGGAAAAGGGTAAGATTGTGATCTTCCCATTGATGTATTTATTATTAAATGTTCTCATCATTTATTTGTTCAGAGATGTATTTACCTTGGATACTGCAGAAAATCTCTGTCATTATTTTAAGAAATTGATGATACTTAGTACTGAATACCGACATGCACACGAACGAGGGGATGTAACTATCACCAAGAAAGATGAATCAGAAGCCCAGAAAAATCATTTGGCCCCTACAAACAGTGACAGCACTCTGCAAAATGGAGTCTTCTACTCTTGTGCACGTGAAGGTGAGCCAGACTCACCAGATATTCCTGAGAAATGGATGGACTCTGTCTCCAGCCACTCCCCATTAAGCAAATCCGCCACATGTGAAAATATGGAAGGAAGACATCAGGAAATATTAGTATGTCAGAAGAGAGAAGACAGCAAGGCAAGCAGTATTCCCACCATAAGAATCCCATTTAAGGAAGTAGTAATGACAAATTCTTTGCTGAGGAATCACCAAAATATTGAGCCTAGTGAAAAAATGTAAGATATATAAATAATGTTTCTTTTATAGAAAAGTGTGTGTTTTTTTTTCTCCTCTTAATAGTATGGCAGCTGTGGTAATCCAGTCATACTGGCGTGGTTACCTCATGCGCAGACAGACTCATTTCTCCACAAGGCTACATACTGCTGCAACAGAAGGCCTGCCAAATTCTTCCATCAAGAATCAGACTATTTTAAAGAAAGGAAAAAGAGAAAATATTGTGAATATCCGAAAACAGAGGGAGAAGGCTGCTATTCTTATTCAGGTTAATTTCAATCTTTTGGTAACATAGTTACACTTTGTATAACATACTTTACATTTTTGTTTAGGCAGTTTGGAAGGGCTTTATTTTGCGAAAGAAACTGACAACAGCTCTAGAGGCTATTAAGAATGAAGAATCCGATGAAGAATACAGAGAAATAGATTTAGAGGATTTTATATTTGATGAAGTAAGTACGAACTATAGTATATAAATATTGGTAAATTACATACATTTTAATATTATTTGTGCAGGCTGCCTTAGAAGAAGAATGGCTAGCATTAGATTCCACCCGCTTCCCTTCACAAACACTGCTTCTTTCAAACCAGCTGCATTGGCCAAAGGTAACATGTCATGGAAACTTCTGAGTCCTCGAACTTCACACTTATTTACTTTTTTTGTGAAAAGATTCCTGGAAACTTAAAATGGGATGATACTTCATTTAATTTACCAAGTAATCCAGCTCAAGCATGGTTATGTAATGACAAAGAAAATTTGTCTTCTTCAGAACACACACAATTTAATAGCAGGTAAGCTAAACTATTGTTTTAGAGAATCAACTTTCAGTTAAAAGTGGTTTTTTTCTATTGCCAGATCAGAAAATAAAACTTCTTCCTGGACACCTGAATCAAAGACCAGTAGAAAGAGTTTGCTAAAATCTGAAAAAGAAAAAAAAATTTCAGAAGAATGGTATGTAGTCAATTTGACACTAATAAATTAAATTTTACCTTTATTATATTTAATCTTTTAATAGGGGCTTTAAGGATATTTCTACTGCTCAGCAAATGTTGAAGAGGGCACAGAAAATGAAATCGAAGAAACTAAAGAAAAAAATAGGTGAGTAATTAGTGCTCTTTGAATAATAACTGAACTCTGCTCCTTTCTTATTCGTTTTGTTTAGATTCCACTGTGCGTCTAGCCTTATTCAAAAACAATGAAAATAAAGTGTCTCTTCCAAAATCACCAAAGATGGTACAGCCCAGAAGAGATGGTTACTTTGAAGGTATGGCTTAATAACAGATACATAGAGAGGTATTAATATGTTTATTCTTGTCCCTCTTTTTAAGGGGAAAACAGTGACGAAAAGTGAGGCAAAATCATTTGTTCATTGCTGGCCAAGTTGAACCCCATGTTGTCTTTAACTGCTGCTCTGGAATTATTCACTTCACAGAATCACAGATATTTCCTGATGCCACAGAGTGCAGCTTCCAAAGAAATATCCCAACTTACCCCTACTGCCCAGTAGAGAGTGCCTCCTGAACCCAATTCTTCTGAGATACAACTTTATTATAAAATGCACCTCTTTTAAAAGTGCAATACAATGAACTCTACTATATTTACAGTTACATAACCATCACCAAATCTAGTTTTAGAACATTGGAAGATCTTTTATTCCTTAAGAAAAAAAATCAAATAAAATTAGTGGTTGGGCATCTGATGCCCCCCAGAAAAGTGAGGAAGATCAAAATTAAATTTTCCTGTAGGTTCATATTGAATAATTCCATGTGGAACAGTATCTCAGCACAATGGTATGCCAACACTGTCTTATAATTTCCTTGGTTTTGTTGAAATTGGATCATACTGTAGAACTGCTTGACTATTGCTTTCCAAAATCCACATTTATTTTAGTAACATTGTATAAATTTAAAAAAAAATTACTTTCTATCTCCACTCTGCAATGTTGACTATATGGGGTTTCCATGATTCTTCTTACAAATTTGATTTTTATTGTGGCTTTTTCTGAACATCCCTAGCAAAAACATTAGTAGCAAGAAAGGATGGTAGATATATCTCTGTTGGTCTATGATTAAAAATATGCTTAAATTCAAGGAATAGTTGATATTAAATATCAAATTATATTAAAAATATAAGGTAAAATATTATACCATTTTTACAGTCTATGTTTTACAGGATGTTCTTCTATTTTTTCTATATTCATAAAATGTTGACCATTTTTGTCTGGCTACCAGATTTAGATCTTTAACTTAATCAAGTCTGAGGAGCCTTTGACCACGCCTGTCCCCAGAGTCACCTCATATATGTGCCATGTGTCACCTATTAGCCAGTTTTTCCTATGAGACAAGTCTGAGAGCCTGAACACTTTGCAGATTTAACATTGGCTTATTTTATTTATTTGTTTATTTATATTTATTTTGAATCAGATGCCTGTCTTTGTTTACCTTTGTTACCAACCTGTAATACCTACTTGGATTTCAATATCCTATATTGTCTTAGAACTCAAAACAATTTCTTGGTTATTGCCTTAAAGATCTGCAGCCAAGTTTCTTTTTTTTCTGTCTTAATTGTTTAGTTTGGAGCTCTGACATCATTTATATTCATCACTTGCATAAGAACAAGCATAGCTTAATGGACATTAGTGTAGATTCTGGAGTTAGTCCAACACAGTTTGAATCTTGTCTTTATCGTTTATTAGCTCTGTGACCTTTGGGAAGTTGTTTAACTTCTCTGTTTCTCATTATTTTTCATCTATGAAATAAGAGGCGAACAGTACTTAGGCATGGGGAGTATTGTGAGGATTACATAGATTTTATTTGTGAGAATCTTGGAACACACAATCTAAGTACATATTAAGTGCTCAAAATGTAATCATTAGCAATAGTCATTTTAAAAGTATGGCATCCCTTCTTGTTCTTGTTTACAATTAGTTCTCTTTATTCCATTTATTATTAAGTACTGTGCTGAGAGTTTTACTTACGTTCTCTGATTCAGTGCTTTCAGAAACTTTGAGAAAGGTATTATGACTGTCAACATTTTACAGATGATAAAACAGTAGTATTGAGAGATTGATAGGTGACTTGACCAAGGTTTCTACATAGAAAACAAGTGGCTGAAGGGAAATGGTAATAATTTCTTTGACAAATAAAGCTTGCAAAATCAAAACAAAATACAAATGTTAGAGAAAAAAGATTACCAGGTAACCATGAAATTTATACCACTTAGAATTAAAATACTTAGGAAAAAAGTAAAGACTAATTATTAAAATAAGGTAAAACTCTGAGAAAACCATAATCAATTTTGGTTTTTATTCCTTTCTCATAGTTGCATTAATATAATTTAGGATATCATTTAGTGCCAACATGGTAATGAAGATTTGATTTGTGACCTATAGTTAGCTGCTATCTTGGATAATGTTATTATTGATATTATTATGATAACCTAATATTAAATATCAAGTCTGTGAGATTATTAGTAAAGAGTGACCATTTTTAAAATAATTCCAACTTTTATTTTAGATTCAGGGGTAACATGGGCAGTTTTGTTAAATTGTGTATGATACTGAGGTTTGGGCTACAAATGATCTCATCACCCAGATAAAGAGCATAGTAACAAACAGGTACCGTTTTTCAGCCCCTGGTTTCCTCCCTCTCTCCCCACTCTAGTAGTTCCTGGGGTCTATTGTTTCTGTCTTTGCGTCCATGTGTACCTGATGTTTAGCTCCCACTTATAAGTGAGAACATGCGGTATTTGGTTTTCTGTTCCTGCATTAATTGCCTTAAGATAGTGGCCTCCATGTTGCTGGAAAGGACATGATTTCTTACTTTTTTTTTTTTTTTTTTTTTTTGAGACAGAGTCTTGCTCTGTCACCCAGGCTCAAGTGCAGTGACACTATCTCTTCTCACTGCAACCTCTGCCTCCCAGGTTCAAGCAATTCTCCTGCCTCATCCTCCCAAGTAGCTGGCATTACAGGCACACGCCACCACGCCCAGCTAATTTCTTTTGTATTTTAGTAGAGACGGGGTTTCACCGTGTTGCCCAGGTTGGTCTCCTGAGCTCAGGCAATCCACCCGCCTTGGCCTCCCAAAGTGCTAGGATTACAGGCATGAGCCACCGCGCCCGGCTGATTTGATGCATTTTAATGGCTCCATAGTATTCCATGGTATATATGTTCCACATTTTCTTTATCCAAACCACTGCTGACGAGCACCTAGGTTGATTTCAGGTCCCTGCTATTGTGACTAGTGCCGCGATGTACATACGAGTGCATGTCTTTTTGGTAGAAGGATTTATTTTCCTTTGGGTTTATACCCAGTAATAGGATTGCTGTGTCGAATGGTAGTTCTATTTTCAGTTCTTTGAGAAATCTCCCACATTTTGAATCACATGTTTTAATTTTCAGATATATGAGAACCTCCCCACAGAGCCTATATTTTTGCTTCATTATTCCTATTTTTATTTATACATAAATTAAGTCACTTTCCTGCCCTCATCTACTGAAACTTCTAAATTTGCTACTTCTAAAGTCAATGCCAAATTCAGACTTCTGGCTTTGGTCAGGGAAGGAAGTTAGCCAAGCCAGGAAAAAAATTTAGTCTGGCGCAACAACTTTCTGAGGAATACGGGTTTATTTAGTCTTAGCTCCTCCATTCCCTGGGACAATTGTACTCGATTTCAAGTCAGATTTTCTTAATTCCCAGTCTGCTGCTGTCATCACTAACATGCTTCCTATTTGTTCTTTTATAAAATAGAAGATTTGCAGATAACTCATGGTTTTATAAACATATATTCAAATATTTTTGTATTAAATGTTTAAATATTGAATGTATTAAGAAACCTATAACTTCTATAATTTTTACTCCAGAACATTTCTTTTGTGATACTTTTTACTTTAGAATTATAAGCATTTTCTCCTCCTGACTTCTCCTTTTTAATGCCAGCTTAGAGAACAGTTTATGTTGTGTAGATTGCTTTAAAGGAGGTCTTGCATTTCCCTAGCTGTTTATAGTACTTGCTAATAGTGCCAATGACTATGTATTAAGAGATGGCAGCATAAATGCCACAGGGCATATGCAGGCAACAAAATACCTGAAGGCAGCCCCGTAAGAAGAGATGCTCATAATTTTATTCCACTGAGCAAGATTCAATAATTAGTCAAAATTATCATGGATGCAAAGATTTATAAAATGTGATTTATCAGTATGTCAGTCTCCAACAAACACTATATTTTGAATTACTGTTTTCCTACTAAGTTTTGAGCTCCATGTATTTCTTTAATACCCCTAGCCCTTAGCACAGTGCCTAATGTATAATGGATAGTTAATAAATGTTTTTTGATGAATAACTGAAAAATACAAAGGACCCTGGCATTAAAGAGTGTCAAACATAGATGGAGTTGCAATATGCTTATATAATATTTTTTAACATGCTGTTTGCTTTGCCAAATTAGACTCATTGCCCTATGCAATCCAGAAAAATCTCTTCACTTGGCTAATTTGTATTATCTCAGGCATTTAATTTTTTAGGAAGACTTTTCTGATTCTAGTTTAGAACACCACTCACTGTGTGTCCTGAATAAACTTTTATATGCCATATGTATTATTAGTCAGGGTTCTCTAGAGGGACAAAACTAATAGGATAGATGTATATATAAAGGGAATTTATTAAAAAGTATTGACTAACACGATCACAGAGTGAAGCCCCACAATAGGCCATCTGCAAGCTGAGGAGCAAGGAAGCCAGCCCGAGTCTCAAAACCTCAAAAGTAGGGAAGCCAACAGTGCAGTCTTCAGTCGTTTGCTGAAGGCCCAAGTGCCTCTTGCAAACTGCTGGTGTAAGTCCAAGAGTCCAAAAGCTGAAGAACTTGGAGTCCAATGTTCTAGGGCAGGAAGCATTCAGCATGGGAGAAAGATGAAGGCTGGAAGACTCAGCAAGTCTCTCTTCCATCTTCTCCTGCCTACTTAATTCAAGCCAAGCTGGTAGCTGATTAGATGGTGCCCACCCAGATTGAGGGTGGGCCTGCCTTTCCCTGTTTACTGACTCAAATGTTAATCTCCTTTGGCAACACCCTCACAGACACAACCAGGAACAATACTTTGCATTCTTCTATCCAATCAAGTTGACACCCAGTATTAACCATCACAAGTCCACCCCTTGTCAACTTGAACCCATTCACATGTCCTGACATCACACATAATCTTCAAATAAAGACAATAATAAGGTCATAATAATGCCTAACCTAACGCAGCTAGCATTCATACAATCGGAAGTGCACTAATCCTTAACCTAAATGCTATTACATAAAGTTAACAACACTTAAATCCTGTCATGAAGTCAATAAATTTTATGGCACATTATAAAGGAAAAAGAAAGGAAATAAAATGAAGATATTTTCTTAGTACAAGTGT